ATTTTCAAAGCCGGTTACAGTCATTACGAAGCACACCCTTGTGAGGTAAGTGTATCATCACCTTTGGTTCATAAATAAAAAAGCTGAGACGCCGAGCGATTAAGTCACTCGCCTAAGGAGAATGAGTCAACGTCAAGAGTCATAGTTGACCCGGCCTAAAGACTCCAGACCATCAGTCCAGGGCTTAGTCAGCGGGGCCCGGAGTGGCTTCCCTGGCTGGCATCTGGACTTAGGCTATTTCCGTGCACGTAAAAGCGGAATATTGGAACGGTTGCACAGAACTTCCAAATAATTTTTACCGCCACGCAAGATTTAGCCCTGAGGTCTTAATCTCAGGATTTGGGACAGTAAAAGCTGTCGTCCCTCCCCCTCGTCCAGCCGGTGGCAAGCGGGTACTGCGGGCGGTTCCGTCCGTCCCCTTTCGCAGAAATGGCAACGAATGACCACCAGCATTAGCTGAGCCAGGGGACGTGGGAGGGTTGATTGCCTAAACGACTCTGCATCGCCGCCTCTTTTTGAAACTAAGAGAAAATGGTGGGAGATCAAAAGAAAACTAAATAAACACACAGGCAACTTGTCCTGGGACCTCAACTAAGCAAATGAAGCCTTATTGTGTGTGCTGAGCCTGCAGTTCCCAACCTTCCGGGGAAGATGGGAGGACAGGGCGACAAAGGGCACAGTAGGCTTGCCTGGCAGTAAGTGTGACCGCAGCTATCCAGGCGGAAGAGCAGAGGACTGAAACCACCCTCCAGCAAGCGAGTGTCCGCCGCGTTGAGAACCGCGCACCCTACCCATCGGCCACGTGACCAGTCCTTTTTAAAAAAAATTTCTTTACCTTAAAAAAAAAAAAAAAAAAAAGGTGGGGGAGAGACTCCACTTCCCAGAAGCCTCTCGTTACTCACGCAGCCGCAGTCTTGCGCAGGTGCCGCCAGGGCCAAACGGACATATCCGTCACGTGGCCAGAAGCTGGCCAATCCGGTTTGAATCTCATTTTTTTCCTCTTACCCCCCCTTCTGGAGCGGTTGTGCGATCAGATCGATCTAAGATGGCGACTGTCGAACCGGTGAGTATTGCCTTTGGCCCCCACCCCCACGGGTTAATTAATTATACTAATTTACATATTTGAGGGTGCTGTGAGGAAATGCATGGTTTGTTGAAAAGAACTGAGGACTGACAGCCGCCTCCTCCATGATTACCCTGGCTCTCTGTCCCACCCTTCTCATGGCGCTTGGGGGACCATGGCTGATCCTGTCCTGAGACAAATTAAGACTCCTGTGGTGAAGCAGTTGGTCGAGAAAAAGTGATGCATGAAAAAGAAGCAAAACAAGAAGGAAAGAAAAAAAATGAGAGCTGAAGATGGTGAAAATGATGCCATTAAAAAGCAGGCAGAAAGTCTGCGAGAATCCCAGGTGATAAGCCTTGTTTGCCAGCACAGGTTGGATTAAAATAATGTTTTATATTATTTTCCACTAGGAAACCACCCCTACTCCTAATCCCCCGACTACAGAAGAGGAGAAAACGGAATCTAATCAGGAGGTTGCTAACCCAGAACACTATATTAAACATCCCCTACAGAACAGGTAAGCTTTCTAACACCTAGGTTTTCTGAGTTACCATTTTTTGACACTGATTTTTTATTTTTAGATGGGCACTCTGGTTTTTTAAAAATGATAAAAGCAAAACTTGGCAAGCAAACCTGCGGCTGATCTCCAAGTTTGATACTGTTGAAGACTTTTGGGCGTAAGTAACCATTTGTTTTAGTATGTTTGTTGTGTGTTTTTAATTGTTATTTTCTTTTACCTAGTCTGTACAACCATATCCAGTTGTCTAGTAATTTAATGCCTGGCTGTGACTACTCACTTTTTAAGGTATGCTTAATTGGTGATTTTATATATTTATTTTGTGTAATACTGTTGTCTTCTAACCCTGTAGGATGGTATTGAGCCTATGTGGGAAGATGAGAAAAACAAACGGGGAGGACGATGGCTAATTACATTGAACAAACAGCAGAGACGAAGTGACCTCGATCGCTTTTGGCTAGAGACAGTAAGGTTTTAAAAGTATAAAGCAGTTTTAGACTATTAAATGTAATTTGGGATTTTTTTTTAAGCTTCTGTGCCTTATTGGAGAATCTTTTGATGACTACAGTGATGATGTATGTGGCGCTGTTGTTAATGTTAGAGCTAAAGGTGATAAGATAGCAATATGGACTACTGAATGTGAAAACAGAGAAGCTGTTACACATATAGGGTAAGTTTTGCTCTTTGCCTACTTATTTTACACTTTTTTCTTCTTCTTTTTTTTTTTCTTCTAGGAGGGTATACAAGGAAAGGTTAGGACTTCCTCCAAAGATAGTGATTGGTTATCAGTCCCACGCAGACACAGCTACTAAGAGCGGCTCCACCACTAAAAATAGGTTTGTTGTTTAAGAAGACACCTTCTGAGTATTCTCATAGGAGACTGCGTCAAGCAATCGAGATTTGGGAGCTGAACCAAAGCCTCTTCAAAAAGCAGAGTGGACTGCATTTAAATTTGATTTCCATCTTAATGTTACTCAGATATAAGAGAAGTCTCATTCGCCTTTGTCTTGTACTTCTGTGTTCATTTTTTTTTTTTTTTTTGGCTAGAGTTTCCACTATCCCAATCAAAGAATTACAGTACACATCCCCAGAATCCATAAATGTGTTCCTGGCCCACTCTGTAATAGTTCAGTAGAATTACCATTAATTACATACAGATTTTACCTATCCACAATAGTCAGAAAACAACTTGGCATTTCTATACTTTACAGGAAAAAAAATTCTGTTGTTCCATTTTATGCAGAAGCATATTTTGCTGGTTTGAAAGATTATGATGCATACAGTTTTCTAGCAATTTTCTTTGTTTCTTTTTACAGCATTGTCTTTGCTGTACTCTTGCTGATGGCTGCTAGATTTTAATTTATTTGTTTCCCTACTTGATAATATTAGTGATTCTGATTTCAGTTTTTCATTTGTTTTGCTTTTGTTTTTTTCCTCATGTAACATTGGTGAAGGATCCAGGAATATGACACAAAGGTGGAATAAACATTAATTTTGTGCATTCTTTGGTAATTTTTTTTGTTTTTTGTAACTACAAAGCTTTGCTACAAATTTATGCATTTCATTCAAATCAGTGATCTATGTTTGTGTGATTTCCTAAACATAATTGTGGATTATAAAAAATGTAACATCATAATTACATTCCTAACTAGAATTAGTATGTCTGTTTTTGTATCTTTATGCTGTATTTTAACACTTTGTATTACTTAGGTTATTTTGCTTTGGTTAAAAATGGCTCAAGTAGAAAAGCAGTCCCATTCATATTAAGACAGTGTACAAAACTGTAAATAAAATGTGTACAGTGAATTGTCTTTTAGACAACTAGATTTGTCCTTTTATTTCTCCATCTTTATAGAAGGAATTTGTACTTCTTATTGCAAGGCAGTCTCTATATTATGTCTTCTTTTGTGGTGTCTTCCATGTGAACAGCATAAGTTTGGAGCACTAGTTTGATTATTATGTTTATTACAATTTTTAATAAATTGAATAGGTAGTATCATATATATGGAATTAAATTGATGTGGCTATCTTTGTTTTTTTATAAAGTAAGGCACAGTCATTCAGTCTTAGGTAAATAATGTACTCTCTTAATATGTTAATACTCATGAGAATTGGGATCTGATGCATCACCATTTGATTGGTAGCAACAGTGGTTGTAAAACTTGGTTGCTGAATTGAGTTGTTTCTATGTTAAGTGTCAAAATGATAGTGTAGGGAAAGTACAGGTGGTGGGGACATATGCATTAAGAATCTTGTTAGTGTTGCAATCTAAATAGAATGGAATAAACAGGTGTTAAGACATATTTATAGTGGTAAATTGTTGTAGTATGGTATTCTGTAAACTTGAAAACTTGATCTACTCTTTGTAGGTATCATTTGAAAGCAAACTTGAAAATGTTTTGTACATAGTACATACTTGTATAGTCCTGTGAGATGAAGTATGGCTATCAGACCAAAGGATAAGCCAAACTGTAGGTAGCAGAATGGAAATTATTATTTTGAGAGGAAAATTTGTCTTTGAATGGTGATTATGACTTAATCATTTTAAAACTGATAAACTTGACAAAAACCCTGTATGAAATAAACATGAAATTAATAGCACTGATTTCATTGTAAAATTTTAAAGCAGTTTA